GTTTGCATAACAGGCCCTTGTCATGCTGAAGTCCACAGGACAGTTGGGAGCAGGATGGGAGGCCAGAAGTCAAAGGGGGCAGTGTCTCTGGCTCAGGTCCCACAGCTCCACCCGGGCCCAGTCCCCAGGCCTCACTTTCCTTATGGGCCAGTGAGGAGCTTGCACCAGCCCACCCCGCAGTCCTTTCCCACTCTGAAACTAGGCTGTATGTGGAAGTTGCAGAGAAAGGGGAGCTAGTAGCATTAAGGAAACTGAGGAAAAAGTGAGGGGTGGGAATTTAGAGAAGGCCAGGAGGGGCTGGCAGTCTGAAGAACAGGGCCTGGGCATCCTAGGGCTCCCTGGGACTTCCTGAGAGGCAGCTGCCCCGCGCTCTCGCCACCGTTTCCCCTTCTTCCACTCCTTGCCCCTCCAACGCCTGCAATGAGAGGGCTGTGCCACTTCTGAACTGGGTGACCTCAGGGAGCCTCAGGATCGTTGATGGCCCTGTGGGAAGGACAGACGCAGTGACCTCGGAGCTCCTGCAGCAGACAGGACATGGGCAGCCCTGCAGCACAGTCAGGTGCCCCCTCTGGCCAATGTCAGCTTCCTTCCCCGCCATCGGGTGAGGGGGCCTCTGGCTCTGAGGATGCTGTGTTGAGATGTTTTTGCTCCTATCCCCTCCTTCAGCTCTTCCTTCTGAGAAAGCACCACTTACTCCCTCTCCCAGGGAACGCTCTCTTCCGCTGGAATGGCCACCCAAAGCTCGGACCCGGGGCAGGCCACAGAGGGATGGCTTGGTGAGGGAGGAGATGCCAGGCATTTGCAAAGTGCTGATGGGAAGCAGGGTCAGGCCCCTGTGGGGGCTCAGGGCCCCCTCCCAGCTGGCCAAGGAGCCCTGGGCCCCCTTCCTCCCCAAGAGAAGAGCTGGCCCCTGTCCCCTGTCCCCAGCAGCCCCCTGTGCCACCGCAGCTGCTGTTCCTTTAAGGGCCTCCCCCTCCCTCTTTCTCTGCTCCCCCCATCTCTGTCGCAGCCGCGGCTGTGGCTCAGAGCTGCATGGGGAGACGCCGCTGCAGGTCCGGTTTCTCGGTGTCTGGTCGGTGCCATCATTTTCCTGCCCCTCCCCCGTCCTCCCCAAGCTGGCCACTTCCCCTCCCCCTCCCCCTCCCCACCGAGGGGGCAGGGGGCTGGGCACGGAGTCTCTATGATGATGCCATGTGCGGTGTCTGTGCCGGGCGGCAGGGACTGGGGCGGCAGCGAGAGGAGGCAGTGGAGCCAGGAGAGCGGTGGTGACCGCTGACCGCTTGCCCGGCTGCTCCTCCGCTCCCTCCCGCCCACCTCCTTCCTTTGGGGCTGGTACTCAGACCCACCCCCACCCCCTCCCCGCCTCCTCGGGCCCTCCCAGCCTCTCACGTAAGCCTCCCCTCCCCACCTGCCTGGTGGCTCCCTCCCCTCCCCCATCCGCATCCTCCTCCTCCTGTCCCCTCTTCCTCTCTGTCCCTCACCAAGCCATCCCCTCTTTGCCTCTCCCCATCCCTCGCTGGCCTGCTCCTGCTCCCCTTCTCCCATCCTCCCCTCCCCCGTCTCTGCCCAGCCAGCCCCCTCCCGACTCCCCAGTTTCATCGGACTCCCTGGCCCCATCCCGTCCCCGCCCTGGCCCCTTTGTGCCCCTTCTCATCGTTTTCTCCCTCCTTCCCGGGCTTGGCGTCCCTTCTCCACCCCTAACTCCTTCCACTCGGCCTCCCTGCCCCTTCACGGCCCGCCTGCCTCCCTGCCCAAGTCCTGAGCCACCATGCTGACCCCGATGGTGGCCGGGGGGGTGGTGTTCCCCGGACTCTTCCTCCTCTCCAAGAACACGCTCCAGCGGCTGCCCCAGCTACGCTGGGAGGAGGCCGACGCAGTCATTGTCTCAGCCAGGTAAACCACTTTCTTTCCCCTCAGCCCCTGTCTTCCCCGTACACCCTCCCACCCTCCAAAACAGGGCCAGCATGCGGCGAAGACATTCCTATAAGACATTAGGGACTGAGGCCAGGGCCAGACAGCTAGGTGTCATTCAGGGTGAGTGTTTGGGGGCCAGGGATGGAGGAGTGGCCTTTCTAGCACGCCTCCCTCTCTCCCCCAGGCTGGTGTCCTCTGTCCAGGCCATCATGGCCTCCACTGCCGGCTACATCGTCTCCACCTCCTGCAAGCACATCATTGATGACCAGTAAGTGCTGCGAGACACCCCCCTGCCCAGGTTTGCTCCCCCACCCCGTCTCTCTGCCCAACAGACACTGGCTGTCCTCTGCCTACACGCAATTTGCTGTGCCCTACTTCATCTACGACATCTACGCCATGTTCCTCTGTCACTGGCACAAGCACCAGGTCAAAGGGCATGGAGGGGACGACGGAGCGGCCAGAGCCCCGGGCAGCACGTGGGCCATAGCGCGTGGCTACCTGCACAAGGAGTTCCTCATGGTGCTCCACCATGCCGCCATGGTGCTGGTGTGCTTCCCACTCTCAGTGGTGAGTCCCGGGGAGCTGGGCGGGCGGGGTGCCCAGCTCCTCACCTTCCTGCCTCTGTGCCCAGGTGTGGCGACAGGGTAAGGGAGACTTCTTTCTGGGTTGCATGTTGATGGCAGAGGTCAGCACGCCCTTCGTCTGCCTTGGCAAGATCCTCATCCAGGTGAGTGAGCATGGGAGGGTGCAGGAGCCCAACTGCCGTGGCCACTGTGTCTGTGTCTCCTCAGTACAAGCAGCAGCACACACTGCTGCACAAGGTGAACGGGGCCCTGATGCTGCTCAGCTTCCTCTGCTGCCGGGTGCTGCTCTTTCCCTACCTGTACTGGGCCTACGGGCGCCATGCCGGCCTGCCCCTGCTGGCCGTGCCCCTGGCCATCCCTGCCCACGTCAACCTGGGCGCTGCGCTGCTCCTGGCCCCTCAGCTCTACTGGTTCTTCCTCATCTGCCGTGGGGCCTGCCGCCTCTTCTGGCCCCGCTCCCGGCCGCCCCCGGCCTGCCAGGCCCAGGACTGAGGCCGGGGGCCGGGACCCTCCCCCTCCCCACCCCCACCCCCGTGGAGACAGGGCTCTGGGGCTGATGGCTGGGGTTGGGAGCCAGGGTCCTCTTGCCCGGACAACCCCAGGACTGACGATGACCCCGAAAGGGAAGAGGCCCCATCTCTCGGGGACTGAGGGGGTGGAGAGAGGGGACCTCTTCCCCCTACTCTGCCCCCTTCCTGCACACCCTTGCGCTGGAGGAGGGGAGGGGGCACCGCCTCCCACCCACTGAGGGCAGGAGGGCTTGTGGGGAGGGACACCAACAGGGTTTCAAGGGGACCAGGAGTCAGAATGTGGGGAGACGCCTCTGCCAAGGCCATCCCAGCCCCTATGCTGCCATCCCCCAGGGCTCCCCATCACCCGAGAGGAGAGGACGCCCCAACTAACCCCCGCTGGCCCTCGGGCCTCCCGAGTGGCCGGCTGCAACCACGGCTCCTCTCCAGGGTAGGCCAGCTTGAGGAATCTTATTTATTTTATTTATTTACCCAAATTTGAACTAGTCTGTTGGGTTGGGGGAAGGAGGTGGCTGCTACCCCCAAGCCTTCCCAGTGCTGACAACCCCGGGGGCAGGCGAGGGCGCCCAGTCCCTCACCATCGGCTGCACATCGCGCCCTCGGGCCCTGCCATGTCCCTGGTGCTACTGACCTCTCAAGGCTTCCTCCAATCTGGGGTCGGGGGACCCTGGGAGGTGCTTTACAGACCGCTAATAAAAGACGATCTGCGTGAACGCCACCAAGGCCCTTGCCACCAAGTTCTTTGGGGCT